AGAGCAAAGAACCCTAGCGAGGCATTCACAATGCCTCATCCTTCTCCACACTGTGATCAATCAGTCCTAAGGGGGGCAACCACGCCATAGACTTTTGGGGGGAACTGTTATGAACATTGAGAAAAATGAGAATTTCTCTCCTTCTGATATCAACTAACCAGTTAGAACTAAATAACCCAGAGCTACTGTGGCCACATTTGTCCCCAATGCAGACAGAATAAAGTAGAAGAAAGCAGAGCTAGGAAGGAATAAAAAAAAAAAAAAGACAGAGAGAGAGAGAGAAGGAGAGATCTGATGCCTGATTTAGAACTCCGTAGATCCATGCCTGAAGTCCTTTCCACCCTTGGACCTCTCATTCATTCCTTTTTGCTTTAAAGCAGTTCAAATTTGATGTCTGTCACCTGTAATCCAAAGAAAACTGATGAAAAATAAAATGTGGGGAAAGGGGAAGGTGCTAGACTTTAGAATTGAATGGCCTTGGATTTGAATCTCAAGGGCGTTTAACTTAACTTCCATGCAGCTCAGTTTCCTATCTAAAGAGGAGTGACAATGGTACCCACTTCACAGAGTCATTGTGAAGATTTCGTGAGATAATCCAGAGGAAGCGCTTGGCAGATATTATTCCATGTCTGTCTCTCCCACCAGACTAAGACCACTGGAAGGCAGGACCTTGCCCAAGTCATCCCCAATTGGAGCTAAACACCTATTTTTCTTTTTACAAGTATCTGCACCTTGGTGCTAATTAAGGGCACCTAAGACATCTCTGCCAACTGACACAGGGCAACCACATTGATGCAACTCCAGCCACATTTTGGTATTAAAAAAAGACTTCATAGAATTGAACGCAGAGCAAAGTTAATTTGCAGCATTTCTGTGTTTACTCAGCTATCCTGACAAAGCCTCCCATTGGTTAATGACTCGGGGGAGAGGACTACCAAGCGGTGAAGGCCACTGGCCCCTCTAACCATTAACCACCCAGGAAGCTGGCAAACAAAATTTAACAGGCAGCATCCACCGCAGGCTTACTGTACACATGCTAGGGTCCAGGACAGCAGGACCAAGCCAGCAGAAACAGCCTGAGCCCACCGCAGACTGTGAGTAACACCTGAGAACCCTCTGTCCCTCCACAGCATCTAACAAGCTTTTCTGATTTGGCAGGGCCTGGCTATACTGGACAATGCCACTCCTCCTGTACACCTGTCTTCTCTGGCTGCCCACCAGCGGCCTCTGGACCGTCCAGGCCATGGATCCTAACGCTGCTTATGTGAACATGAGTAACCATCACCGGGGCCTGGCTTCAGCCAACGTTGACTTTGCCTTCAGCCTGTATAAGCACCTAGTGGCCTTGAGTCCCAAAAAGAACATTTTCATCTCCCCTGTGAGCATCTCCATGGCCTTAGCTATGCTGTCCCTGGGCACCTGTGGCCACACACGGGCCCAGCTTCTCCAGGGCCTGGGTTTCAACCTCACTGAGAGGTCTGAGACTGAGATCCACCAGGGTTTCCAGCACCTGCACCAACTCTTTGCAAAGTCAGACACCAGCTTAGAAATGACCATGGGCAATGCCTTGTTTCTTGATGGCAGCCTGGAGTTGCTGGAGTCATTCTCAGCAGACATCAAGCACTACTATGAGTCAGAGGTCTTGGCTATGAATTTCCAGGACTGGGCAACAGCCAGCAGACAGATCAACAGCTATGTCAAGAATAAGACACAGGGGAAAATTGTCGACTTGTTTTCAGGGCTGGATAGCCCAGCCATCCTCGTCCTGGTCAACTATATCTTCTTCAAAGGTATTCCCACCCATCCCCATCTGAAGGCCCATCCACTATGGCCAGGAATAACAGCCGCTAAAATCCAGGGCACACTCTTGGGCAAAGTCTTTGATTCTGTAAAGCACATACACATCTGGGAATCTCCATCTTCACCACAATCCTGCTGGGTAGGTGGAATTATATTATTTTACAAAAGATCCCTGGAACTGTGTTTTCCTCTCTGCCCTACAGACCTGTCTCCTCCTCTTCCTAGGCACATGGACACAGCCCTTTGACCTGGCAAGCACCAGGGAGGAGAACTTCTATGTGGACGAGACAACTGTGGTGAAGGTGCCCATGATGTTGCAGTCGAGCACCATCAGTTACCTTCATGACTCGGAGCTCCCCTGCCAGCTGGTGCAGATGAACTACGTGGGCAATGGGACTGTCTTCTTCATCCTTCCGGACAAGGGGAAGATGAACACAGTCATCGCTGCACTGAGCCGGGACACGATTAACAGGTGGTCCGCAGGCCTGACCAGCAGGTAAGTCCTCCAGCCATCATGTTGATTTCTGCAATGTCTAACTCTGTCTGCTTACCCCGAGCAGCCAGGTGGACCTGTACATTCCAAAGGTCACCATCTCTGGAGTCTATGACCTCGGAGATGTGCTGGAGGAAATGGGCATTGCAGACTTGTTCACCAACCAGGCAAATTTCTCACGCATCACCCAGGACGCCCAGCTGAAGTCATCAAAGGTAAATGTCATGGGAACCCACCTTTTCTTCCCCTCACTACCCATCTTCATTCTGTACCTAACAGGTGGTCCATAAAGCTGTGCTGCAACTCAATGAGGAGGGTGTGGACACAGCTGGCTCCACTGGGGTCACCCTAAACCTGACGTCCAAGCCTATCATCTTGCGTTTCAACCAGCCCTTCATCATCATGATCTTCGACCACTTCACCTGGAGCAGCCTTTTCCTGGCGAGGGTTATGAACCCAGTGTAAGAGACCACCCACCCAGAGCCTCAGCACTGTCTGACTTTGGGAACCAGGGATCCCACAGAAATGTTTTGGAGAGCGGGAGGTTTCCCCCAATCTCCTCCAAGTTCTTCTCCCTCCAACCAGAGTTGTGTCTAACTTTAGGCATCTTTTAATAAATGTCATTGCGACTCTGATGACCGGTGTGGTTAAAGAGAAGGGCAGGGGC